ATTTGCTTTTCTTACCGAATTGGTTAGGATTGTCAGTACAAGTGTTGAATTAAGGTGGTAATTGTAGGTAAATGTGTTTGTTCTCAATACTGGGAGAAAGTTTAAAATATCTTGTTTTTGAGTCTTGGTTGAATTTTTTTCTTAAATTTTAAAAGGATGTTGAATTTTATGAAGACATTTGTACCGCATCTACCAAAATGATGTATTAGTTACCTATTGCTGCATAACAAATTACCTAAACATTTTGTTGGTGAGGATATGAAGAACTGGGTATCTTCAAATGCTGCTGGTAGGAATGTGAAATGGTGTAGCCACTTTGGAAAAGCTTGTCATTTCCTCAAAATGTTAAACATACAGTTACTGTGTTCTAGCACTTCTTCTCCTGGCTATATATGCGAAAGAAATGAAAACATTCATATAGAACATATGTCTTGTACATGAATTTTCAGAATAGCATTCACAATGGTAAAAAAAAAAAAGTAGAAACATCTCAAATGTGCATCGGTGGATGAATAGAGAAATGTGATATGTCTATACAATAGGATATTACTCAGCAATAAAAAGAAATTAAATACTAACAGATGTTACATGTAAATGAAAGGAACCTTGAAAACTTTATTGTAAGTGAAAGAAGCCAGTCACAAAAGACCACATAGTAGGCTGGGTATGATGGCTCAGGCCTGCAATCACAGCACTTTGGGAGGCCAAGGCAGGAGGAGCCCAGGTGTTCACTTGAGCCCAGGAATTTGAGATCAGCCTGGGCAACATAATGAAGCCCTGTCTCTACAAAAAAAAAAAAAAAAAAAAAAAAAAAAAAATTAGCCAGGTATGACTTCACCTGTCTGTAGTCCTAGCTACTGTAGAGGCCCTGAGGTAGGAGGATCACTTGAGCCCAGGAGGTCAAGGCTGCAGTGGGCAGCCTTGTCTCCCCACCCCCCCAAAAAAATCACATATTATATAATTATATTCATATGAAATGGCCAGAACAGACAGCTCTCTGGAGATAGAAAGTACATTAATTTTTTTTTTTTTTTAAGGTACAGGGTCTTGGCTGGGCACGGTGGCTCATGCCTGTAATCCCTGCATTTTGGGAGGCTGAGGCAGGCGGATCACCTGAAGTCAAGAGTTTGCGACCAGCCTGATCAACATGGAGAAACCCTGTCTCTACTAAAAATACAAAATTAGCTGGGCCTGGTGGCGCATGCCTGTAATCCCAGCTACTCGGGAGGCTGAGACAGGAGAATCGCTTGAACCTGGGAGGCGGAGGTTGCGGTGAGCCGAGATCGTGCCATTGCACTCCAGCCTGGGCAACAAGAGTGAAACTCCATCTCAGGAAAAAAAAAAAAAAAAAAAAAATCTCTGGCTGGGTGCCGTGGCTGACGCCTGTAATCCCAGCACTTTGGGAGGCCGAGGCAGGTAACTCATGAGGTCAGGAGTTCAAGACCAGCCTGGTCAAGATGGTGAAACCCCGTCTCTACTAAAAATACAAAAAAAAATTAGCTGGGCGCAGTGGCAGGTGCCTGTAATCCCAGCTACTTGGGAGGCTGAGGCAAGAGAATGGCTTGAAGCCAGGGGAAGGAGGTTGCCGTGAGCCGAGATCGCGCCACTGCTCTCCAGCCTAGGCGACAGAGTGAGACACTGTCTTAACAAAAAAAAATCTCCATACTGTTTTGCATAGAGGTTGCACTAATTTACATTTCCACTAGCAGTGCATAAGTGTTCCCTTTTCACCAAGTCCATGCCAATATCTATTGTCTTTTGTCTTAATAATGGCCATTCTTGCAGGAGTAAGATGGTGTGTCATTGTGGTTTTAATTTGCATTTCCCTGAATGATTAGTGATATTGAGCACTTTTTCATTTATGTGTTGGCCAGTTGTATATCTTCTTTTGAGAAATGTTTGTTCATGTCATTTTCCCACTTTTTCATGAGATTATTTTTTTTCTTGCTGATTTGTTTGAGCTCCCTGTGGATTCTGGACGTTGGTCCTTTGTTGGATGCATAGTTGGCGAATATTTTCTCCCATTCTGTGGGTTGTCTCTTTACTCTGATGATGATGCTGATTATTATTTTTTGCTGTACAGAAGCCTTTTAGTTTAATTAGGTCCCATTTATTTATTTTTGTTTTAGTTGCATTTGCTTTTGGGGTCTTAGTCATGAATTCTTTGCCTAGGCCAATGTCCAGAAGAATTTTTTTCTAGGTTATCTTCTAGGACTTTTATGGTTTTAGGTCTTATATTTAAATCTTTGATCTATCTTGAGTTGATGTTTGTATAAGATGAGAGACAGGGATCCAGTTTCATTTTTCTACTTGTGGCTAGCCAGTTTTCTCAGCACCATTTATTAAATAAATAGGGTGTCCTTTCCCCAATTTATGTTTTTCATGCTTTGTTGAAGAGAGTTGGTTGTGGATATTTGGTTTTATTTCTGGATTCTTTAATCTGTTCCATTGGTCAATGTGTCTATTTTTATACCAGTACCATGCTGTTTTGTTAACTATAGCCTGGTATAATTTGAAGTCCAATAATGTGATGCCTTCAGATTTGTTGTTTTTGTTTAGGATTGCTTTGGCTATTCAGCCTCTTTTTTGGTTTCATAGGAATTTTAGGATTTTCTTTCTCTAAATCTGTGAAAAAGGATGTTGCTGTTTTGATCAGATTTGTATTGAATCTGTAGATTGCTTTAGATGGTATGGTCATTTTCATGATATTGATTCTTCCAATCCATGAGCATGGGATGTGTTTCCATTTGTTTGTGTTATCTATGGTTTCTTTCATCAGTGTTTGTAGTTCTTCTTGTAGAGATCTTTCACCCCCTTGGTTAAGTATATTCCTAGGTATTTTATATATATTTTTGCAGCTGTTATAAAATGGATTGAGTTCTTAATTTGATTCTCAGCTTGGTCGTTGTTGTATAGCAGTGCTACTGGATTTGTGTTCATTGACTTTGTAACCTAAGATTTTACTAAATTCACTTATCAAATCTAATAGTCTTTGGAGGAATCTTCAGCATTTTGTAGGTATACGATCATATCATCAGCAAACAGCGATAGTTTGACTTCCTGTTTTCCAATTTGGATGCCCTTTATTTCTTTCTCATGCCTGATTGCTCTGGCCAGGACTTAAAGTACTATGTTGAAAAGAAGTGATTAAAGTGAGCATCCTTGTCTTATTCCAGTTCTCAGGGGGAATGCTTGCAACTTTTTCCCATTCAGTATGCTTTGTCGTATATGACTTTTATTATTTTGAGATAATTCCCTTCTGTGCCTTGTTTTTTGGGTGTTTTTATCATAAAGGGATACTTGATTTTATTGAATGTTTTTTCTGCATCTATTGAAACAATCATGTGGTTTTTGTTTTTAATTGTTTATGTGATATATCACATTTGTTGACTTGCATATGTTAAACCATCCCTGCATTCCTGGGATTAAACCCACTTGATCATGGTGTATTATCTTTTTGATGTGCCATTTGATTTGGTTAGCTAGTATTTTGTTGAGGATTTTTACATCTATGTTCATCAGGGATATTGGTCTGTAGTTTTCTTTCTTTTTGTTACATCCTTTCCTGGCTTTGGTATCAGGGTGATACTGACTTCATAGAATGAAGAAGAACAGGTTGCTTCCTTGATGTGGTGCTGTCCCCCTTGCCCTAGGAGTAGGAGTCCCTGAGAGCCAGACTACTGTGAGTACTGCTGCTCCTCTGGGTCTAGCTGCCCAGTGGGGTTACCACATTCCAGGCTGATTCTGGGGAATGTCTGCAAGGGATCCAGTGATGTTATCTGTCCTCAAGTCTCCCAGCAATGTGTACCAGCACCAGCTCTCATAGGGGTAACAGGGGAATGACATACGTTGTGAGATTCCTTGGTTGTAAATAGCCGTAGTGCGTTGGCTTTCTTAAATGCTGGTTGTAGTATTAATAAACTGGTCATGTGGACAGACTCAGGACATCCTGGTTAGCCAGGGTACTGCAGACAGTGCTGATAACTGGGTCATGCATAAGTTTTCTCCTTCTTGGGTGCAATGTTATTTTACCTGTAGTTGCTGTAGTAAACTGTGTCTGTTGGCCTCCAGCCAGGAGGTGGTGCTTGCAAAAGAGTGCCAGCTGTGGTTGAAGTGGTGGGATATGTGCTTGTCTTATGTTACCCATGGGAGGTATTTTGGTTTATCAGATGATGGGTGAGGCCATAGGGCTCCCCAAAGTTTCTGTCTTTTGTGTTAACCTACCAGGGCAGGTGGAGGGTCAAAGCCAGGTGGGGGGCTTGGTCAGGCAGGCCTGCTCTTTGGCTCTGCATGTGTGGTGTAAGCACAGATCCATGTTGGGCTTTTGGAGCCATTCCCTGGCCACTGGGGTAATGTTCCAGGAAAAAGCTTAGCTGCCTCTGCTTCACAGAAGAGTTCATGCAGGGAGTGGGGAGTAGCAGGTGGGAGTAAGTCTCATCCAGCTCCTACACACTTGGCAAGGCAAGTCTCTCACTCAGAGTGTTCACTAGCAGCAGCTAGCTAAATTCCAAGCTGTTTACATACAGGAACCTCAGCTTTCAGGCCACGCCCCTTTTCATCCACTGGCAATGCCAGAGCACCCAACTTCTGTGTCTGTGGTTACAGCTTACTTCCCAGTCATCCGCCCAGTTCAGCCAAGGCAGTTCATCCCCACTTGAGATTATATTTTGAATTTCAAATTGGGAGCTTCTTTCAACCTGCAACCACTGCCTCAGTTGGTTGGCAGAACTTTGTGAACTCTCCTGTGACACAGAATCAGGAATAGCTTCCCTTGGTTTGCGTTGGAGACCGGGAATACGCACAAGGCTCTTCCCGCCCCTGGTGCTTCTTGTATATTCTCCACTGCTCCCTATATTAGTTTTAGCACTGGGTGGGGTTAAGGCCTTCCTCTGTGGGCCGGATTTCTAGTTTTCATAGTGGGGGTGTATACTCTGGAGGTAATCTCTCTCCCTCTCACACTCTGGGGACTTACAGTTTTTTACCTGGCTCATGGTGTAGACTGCAGCCTGCCCCTTCTTTCAAAGGATCTGTGGTTTCCGTTTTTCCATTAAGTTCCTGCATTGCTTCTTTGAAAAAAGTTCACAGTTTGAGTCTTTACCCACTATTTTTTCTTTCCAAGTGGAAGAGGCATGCCAATACTACCTCCAATCTGCCATCTTGAGGAGGGTGGGAATTTTTTTTTTAATTAAAATTTAAATTTTTGTAGGCTGATTTTGTGGCAAGGATCAGGCTAAGGTGTATTTAAGGTCTTCTCAGGTCTTTTCTGAGCCTGGGCATGTGTGGTCACTTTCCACATTTTTTCATATATATAGTTTTTGAATGTTCTAGTCTTTATTTTAGTTTATTTTTTATTTTGAGGCAGAGTCTTGCTCTGTTGCCCGGGCTGGATTGCAGTGGCTCGATCTTGGCTCACTGCAACCTCCGCCTCCCGAGCTCGAGCTCCTGCCTCAGCCTCCCGAGTAACTGGGATTACAGGCGCCTGCCACCACGCTGGGCTATTTTTTGTATTTTTAGTAGAGACGGGGTTTCACTGTGTTGGCCAGGCTGGCCTTGAACTCCTAACCTCAAGTGATCTTGGCCCACCTTGGCCTCCCAAAGTGCAGGGATTACAGATGTGAGCCACTGTGCCCAGCCAAATGTCCTGGTCTTTAATGTGTGGCTCTCAAAAGGGGAAAAAGAGTAAAATGGGGTTTGCTGGCCTTTTAAGTCCCCTAGAAGTGACTTCAGCCAGAGGGGGAGAAGCTTGCAACAGTGAAGGGAGGCATAACAATAATATCTACTCATTTCTTTGTGTGCTCCTCTGTGATCAGAAGCAATAATCAGTGATCAGAGCACAGATCTCTGATATTTGGAAAATAGTCCTTTTTGCTTACCATGGCCCTCACAAGTTGCATGCAGACTGTTCCAGGAACACATGCACAGCTGTCTACCCTCGAGTTGGGGGATGGGTGGTAGCTGATACTGTGCTGAGAGCTAGAATGACCGAAATTAACCACAGTTTATTGTTCAAGCCTTCCCTTGGAGGTTGTAAGCCTTTAGCCAGGGTTCCAAAATAGTTACATTAGGTAGATTCTGCCAGTGCAATTGTCTAGATAGGGATACAGATTCCTGGTGCATCCTACTCCATCATCTGAGAATCCTCCAGCCTGGATTCATTCTTGACTTCTTTCTTTCTCTCATAGCAGTCAATCCACATCAATTTTGCTTGCAAATGTCATCCTTTTATCTGCAAAATACATCTAAAGATTGATCACTTTTTTTTTTTTTTGAGACAAGGTCTCACTCTGTCGCCCAAACTGGAGTGCAGTAGAGAGATCTTGGATCACTGCAGCTTCAACCTGCCCAGCGTCCCGAGTAGCTGGGACAAAGGGGTGTGCCATCATGCTTGGCTATGATCACTTTTTCACTACCTCCAGAACTACCACTCTGGTCCCAGCCTGTATCACTTCTCATCTCATTATGGGTTTGTGCAAAAGTAGTTTGCATTACATTAAAAGTAATGGCAAAACTGCAATTACTTTTGCACAACATATATTATTGCAGCCTGCTAACTGACCCCCGTTTCTGCTGTTGTCCCCTTGTCTGTTCTCAACCCAGCATCTGAATGATCCTTATAATAATCAGATCATCTTTTTGTGTAAAACCTTTCTTCTCTCTGAAGTCAAAGTCCTTACAGGGGACCTACTTGGCTCCCTTCCCTTACCTTTCTGTCCTCTTCTTCAACTATTCTTTCTTCCTCTTGCTCACTTCACTTCAGCTGTATTGGGTCCCCTTGCCGGTCCTTTAACTAGTCAGGCATACATCCTCTTGAGGGTGTTGAATTTCTTTTGACTAGAAGGCTCTTGTGCCAGGCATTGCCACAACTCACTTCTACTTTTGGGTTTTTACTCATATGTCACTTTTTTAGTGAGTCCTTATCTGACCACTCAATCTGAATTGGCAGCTCTCCCTGCCAAATAATCCCTATCTCTTTGGTTAATTTAACTCCTTAGCCTTCATCACCATCTACAGGTATGGTGTACTATTTTATTTTTTTCTCTCTCCTCTGCAGTGTAAGATCCATAAAAACAGGGACTTTGCCTTTATTCACTACTGGACCCGGGCACCTAAAATTGTGCTATCATATAATAGTGCTCATTTAGTGTTTGTGTGATTGAATTAATGAATGGAGTGCTTGGGTTATCCTGGCATCAGTGCTTAGTATTTATGTATACCTTATCTAATTTCAATGAAGTAGAGGCAATAAAACATCTAGTAGACAAATCTGGAAGAGAGAGTTGAGTGAAGCTGTAGGAGTAGATTTCATAGCTTAGAAAGAGTGTAAAGAATCTGAAGAGAAAAGGACTAGGGATGGGATCCTGGAAACACCCGCCTGTAAGGGTTGACCAGAGAGCAGCACTGTCCTAAGACTTCACCAACTGGCAACAAAAGACCTGTGCTTTAAAGGTCCTCATATGGCCTTCCTCCAGCAGCTACAACCCTACCCATAGAGTGAAGACTTTGTGGGGGGCCAAGGTGACTAGACTAGTCTACCTGGTCTCTTTCTAGATCAGTCTTTGAATATTTGATCCTAGAATTTCCTGCCCATGTGTCCCTTCACAACTGTCTTCTCTGATTCTTTCCTCTCTTGACTGTACAACACATATGGGATCCCCTGTGTTTAAGGGATGGCCAAGGAGCAGCTGTTTGCAGTCATGTGACCAGAGCTTGGACCTGTAGGCTTTATATATGTGTGCATATGAAGTCCTTCGTATAAAGTGGAGCTAAAAGTGGGAAGAGAAAAGGAGTTGGCTGCAGACAAGGGGAAGGGGTATGGATTTTCCTTCCTATGTCCCTACGTAATAATATTATCTTTTTTCCCCTCCCGCTGGCAGTTCCAAAGAACTACTGGTTCAGATTTTAGCTCTTCCCAAGTTGTGAAAATAGTGAAGGATGCTTAGACTACTTAACATACAAACTGTAAGTAAAATTTATTTCTGCTATTATTATATAAAATAACTTTTCAAATTCTTCCTCTTTTTAGGCTTTCTGGTTAATCATCTTTAGAAGACTGGATTTCTGGATATCTACTCCACTCCATCTCTATTGACTTTTAAAACATGATAATGCAAACCTATAACACTGGCAACCATCAGTGAACCTTTAATTTCATTGATTAATAGCGTTTGAAGCTTCCTCAGGGAATAACAATGACATCAGCAGTGGTTGACAGTGGAGGTACTATTTTGGAGCTTTCCAGCAATGGAGTAGAAAATCAAGAGGTTAGGCATTCAATGAATTACATTTCTATTTTAGGTTGATTGTTCTTTAAATTTGCTCTTATAGGAAAGTGAAAAGGTTTCTGAATATCCAGCAGTGATTGTGGAGCCAGTTCCAAGTGCCAGATTAGAGCAGGGCTATGCAGCCCAGGTTCTGGTTTATGATGATGAGACTTATATGATGCAAGATGTGGCAGAAGAACAAGAAGTTGAGACCGAGAATGTGGAAACAGGTAGACATCTCATAAAATGTTCATTATTTATATTTTAATTGAGTAGAACTTATTTTTCCTCCAGTGGAAGCATCAGTTCACAGCAGTAATGCACACTGTACAGATAAGACAATTGAAGCTGCTGAAGCCCTGCTTCATATGGAATCTCCTACCTGCTTGAGGGATTCAAGAAGTCCTGGTATGTAAACTGTTCATTCTTATGTTAAACGTGGAAATTTTAATTTTTCAACTTTTTTTTATAGTGGAAGTGTTTGTTCCTCCTTGTGTATCAACTCCAGAATTCATCCATGCTGCTATGAGGCCAGATGTCATTACAGAAACTGTAGTGGAGGTGTCAACTGAAGAGTCTGAACCCATGGATACCTCTCCTATTCCAACATCACCAGATAGCCATGAACCAATGAAAAAGAAAAAAGGTAGAGTATATTTATACATTTCTGAGAAGGCACAACGTATGGTTTCAATATCTTATTTTTTCAGTTGGCCGTAAACCAAAGACCCAGCAATCACCAATTTCCAATGGGTCTCCTGAGTTAGGTATAAAGAAGAAACCAAGAGAAGGAAAAGGTAATTTGGGGAGGGTTGCTTTGGAAGTGAGAATTTTAATCAATGTCTGTCATTGTTTTTAAAGGAAACACAACCTATTTGTGGGAGTTTCTTTTAGATCTACTTCAAGATAAAAATACTTGTCCCAGGTATATTAAATGGACTCAGAGAGAAAAAGGCATATTCAAGCTGGTGGATTCAAAGGCTGTCTCTAAGCTTTGGGGAAAGCATAAGAACAAACCAGACATGAACTATGAAACCATGGGACGAGCTTTGAGGTAAAAACTCAAATGAGCTAGTATTCAAACAACTTGATTCATTTGGTACATTTTCCCCTTACAGATACTACTACCAAAGGGGAATTCTTGCAAAGGTTGAAGGACAGAGGCTTGTATATCAGTTCAAGGATATGCCGAAAAACATAGTGGTCATAGATGATGACAAAAGTGAAACCTGTAATGAAGATTTAGCAGGAACTACTGATGAAAAATCATTAGAACGAGTGTCACTGTCTGCAGAAAGTCTCCTGAAAGCAGCATCCTCTGTTCGCAGTGGAAAAAATTCATCCCCTATAAACTGCTCCAGAGCAGAGAAGGGTGTAGCTAGAGTTGTGAATATCACTTCCCCTGGGCACGATGCTTCATCCAGGTCTCCTACTACCACTGCATCTGTGTCAGCAACAGCAGCTCCAAGGTAAGTGAAGCAAACCATTAGTTACAATGTATTATAATCAGCTTTTTTCTTTCTAATGTACTAGGACAGTTCGTGTGGCAATGCAGGTACCTGTTGTAATGACATCATTGGGTCAGAAAATTTCAACTGTGGCAGTTCAGTCAGTTAATGCAGGTGCACCATTAATAACCAGCACTAGTCCAACAACAGCGACCTCTCCAAAGGTAGTCATTCAGACAATCCCTACTGTGATGCCAGCTTCTACTGAAAATGGAGACAAAATCACCATGCAGCCTGCCAAAATTATTACCATCCCAGCTACACAGCTTGCACAGTGTCAACTGCAGACAAAGTCAAATCTGACTGGATCAGGAAGCATTAACATTGTTGGAACCCCATTGGCTGTGAGAGCACTTACCCCTGTTTCAATAGCCCATGGTACACCTGTAATGAGACTATCAATGCCTACTCAGCAGGCATCTGGCCAGACTCCTCCTCGAGTTATCAGTGCAGTCATAAAGGGGCCAGAGGTTAAATCGGAAGCAGTGGCAAAAAAGCAAGAACATGATGTGAAAACTTTGCAGCTAGTAGAAGAAAAACCAGCAGATGGAAATAAGACAGTGACCCACGTAGTGGTTGTCAGTGCGCCTTCAGCTATTGCCCTTCCTGTAACTATGAAAACAGAAGGACTAGTGACATGTGAGAAATAAAATAGCAGCTCCACCATGGACTTCAGGCTGTTAGTGGCAGTACTGACATAAACATTTGCAAGGGAAGTCATCAAGAAAAGTCAAAGAAGACTTTAAAACATTTTTAATGCATATACAAAAACAATCAGACTTACTGGAAATAAATTACCTATCCCATGTTTCAGTGGGAAATGAACTACATATTGAGATGCTGACAGAAAACTGCCTCTTACAGTAGGAAACAACTGAACCCATCAATAAGAAAAAGGATCGAAAGGGACCAAGCAGCTCACTACGATATCAAGTTACACTAAGACTTGGAACACTAACATTCTGTAAGAGGTTATATAGTTTTCAGTGGGAGGGGTTGGGATGGGTAATCTCATTGTTACATATAGCAATTTTTGATGCATTTTATATGCATACCAGCAATTATTACTGTGTTCGCACAGTTCTCACTTAACTGGTGCTATGTGAAGACTCTGCTAATATAGGTATTTTAGAATGTGAATTGAAGAATGGATCCCAAAAACTTCAGAAAGAGGATAGCAAAAAAAGATCTAGTGCGATTTTATATATATATATATATATATATACATACATATATATATATCATATAGCTTAAGCTGATTTAAAACAAAGGCCTTAGACTAATTTTCGATTTTCTTTCTTGAAATAAGCTAATGGCTTGTTTGTGTAAAGCTTTTTTATTAAAAGAAAAATTTTAAAAATCTTGTACCTAGCACAGTATTGTTATAGAATATACATGTAACATTTTATATGGTAGTTTAAGTCTGTCAGTTTCTTAATTGTGGACAAATTAACAGTTGGCTCTGGCCTTTTGCTGTAACATGCCTGTGTCACTCACTTAGCCTTGGCATTTGTGCAGACATACCATTTTCAGTTCTGCTGTCACTTGGAAGTTCAGGCTCAGCATGAATTTTTGGCAGGTAGCTCTAATACCTGGAGTTTTCTTTGTTTTTTTTTCTTTTTTTTAGTTGAAGTTTATGAGGGAAATACCAGTGTTCAGTTTTGAACTATAATAGTTTGTATATTCAACATTTGAAGTATATTCTATTTTGTTGTACTCTTGTTTCAAAGTGTATTCAAGTAGGTTTTCTGAAATATAGAAATGAAATTTATCTTCTGTTTTGGTCTCTGGTGATATTTTAAACAATATTTAAAAGTCAGTATAGAAGTGTTTTAGTTAGGAAGTGATAAAACATCTCTCTTCTCCTTCCCAACTACTGCATGAAGAAATTCTACTTCCATTATATTAATATTTGGCAAATATCTGCATGTTGCCAGTTTCTTTCTAATTATGATGAACTATAATGTTCTGCTTAACGTAATGAATTTAGTATTTTAGTTGGCTGCACTTAAAGAATTTATATTTGTAAAACACTTTAAACCATTTGTTTCACAATCAGACCTTTTGTGGATTAAAAAGAACAATTACTCTTCTAGCCCTTTTACAGATTAGGAAGTTAAGGTATCTGAAGGATTACATAAACTATGTAATTTTACTACTGTCTGTCACTCCATATCTTAATGCTCTTTCTACTACAAAGAAAAGTTATCTATTTTTACATGTTTTAGAAATGTAGATGAACTCATACATAATATTTTTTGTCTTTTAATTGATCACATACTACTTAGGTCAGAAATTGTTTATAACAGTTCCCTTTGTAATCTTTTAAACTTTTCCATAAATATATTGATGATACTTTTATACAAAAGCTCAAAGAAAAACTCACTTGATTATTTTCCCATTTGGGAGTTACTCTCAAATTCTGTCTCCTTTTAAAACATTTCC